GAAAACTATGTATTCACAACACTTCTGACACCAAATTGTGTTTTCCACACCAATTATCCCATTCTCACTAAAACCTTGGTCTCCACAACCCCTTTATTCTCTAAAGACATTCCTAAGTCTTTAGTCAGTAACTTTTCAACCAATTGCCAATCAGAAAATCTTTGAATCTAGCTGTGACCTGGAAGCCACCCCGTCCCCCACCCCTTCCAATTGCCCTGCCTTTCCCGATGGAACCAGTGTATATCTTAACATGCATTTGATTGATGTCCCATGTCTCCCTAAAATGTATAGAACTAAGCTGTACCCTGACCACCTTGGGCACGTGTTCTCAGAATCTCCTGAGGGCTGTCACCCGCCATTGGTCACTCATTTGGCTCAGAATAAATCTCTTCAAATATTTTACAGAGTTTGTCTCTTTTTGTCAAGGAAACACAGATGTATCAAGGGTAGGATGCAAACTTTGTGATTAAAAATATAATGAAATTTCAAGTTGCAGTGAGCAGCTCTGAGGTATGTTCATGAACAGCACACAGATGCAAAACAATAATCTGGAGGGTTAGCAGTCTTCCCGAGTTCAGGAGGTACCTTTTTAAGACCAGTTCCTCCCGCTCCGACACTGCCAAATCAGCGACTCTGGTGCTTGTTCAACTGAAGCAAAGAAGGGCGCAGCTAATCTTGGATCCAGCGTTTCCCTAACAAGGGCTAAGAGTGAAGCCGACTTTGCCGTCCGGGGCAATGTTTAGGAAAGCAACCAAAGCCAGCAGGAGGGAAGAAAAAGGAGAGGGATATTCTTGGCCCCCTGACACTCCGCTGTGTAGCCGGAGCACGTCTAACCCCAGCGTCTTGAGCAAGGAGTGTCCCTGGAGCTGTTATCCAGGGTCGCTCCACCGCACAGAGTAGGCTTCTCCAGTCTCCCCGGCTGCCCTCGCCCCACCCCCTGCCGCCTGCGGGCATCGCTTTATGACGTCACCACGTGCCTCTGCGGGCAGGCGCGGGAGGTGCGACCGGGGGGCGGTTGGGGTTCACCGCCTCGTGCCGTACTGGCTTCTGGGTGGCCCTTAATGTCTTGTGCTCTAAGGTGCTGAGGGGAAAGACGCGGGAGGTCTCTGGCCTGACACTATGAAGGAAGAGAGAAACTACAACTTCGACGGTGTGAGCACCAACCGCCTGAAACAGCAGTTGCTGGAAGAAGTCCGCAAGAAGTGAGTCGGCGGGCGGCGCGGTGTGGGGTCCCATTATAATCAACAAAAATATTTTAAATAACAGGGATGCAGTGCAACTCTCAATATTTGAACTAAGACACAAGATTACGGAACTGGAAGCCAAACTCAATACTGACAATGAAGGTATATAAGTAAATACTTATATTTGTGACTCCGATCTTGATTGTTTCTCCCTGTTTTTACTCAGGTAGTGAATGGAAAACCCGTTATGAGACACAACTTGAATTAAATGATGAACTAGAAAAGCAAATTGTTTATCTCAAGGAGAAAGTGGAAAAAATCCATGGAAACTCTTCAGGTACAAAACCAATCATATGTACATTTTATAATAACATTAAGTGCTCATATTTGATTTATTGTAGATAGACTATCTTCTATTCGTGTCTATGAACGAATGCCAGTGGTGAGTAGAAATGTGATTAAACACAAAGAATATACATATAAAATTTTACTATTTATATTTTTAGGAATCCTTAAACACATTACTTAAACAGCTAGAAGAAGAAAAGAAGACTCTTGAAAGTCAAGTGAAATACTATGCACTTAAACTGGAACAAGAATCAAAGGTTTGTTTTTACTCTATACTTAGCAATTCCTTGTTGGACCCTTTGCTTTTGTATCTTCACACAGGCTTACCAGAAGATCAACAATGAACGCCGTACATACCTAGCTGAAATGTCTCAGGTAACTCTTTTTTATTTCCAAATTCTAAGTGTAGGGGATAAACACTCAAATTTTTGTATTTCAGGGTTCTGGTTTACATCAAGTTTCTAAAAGGCAACAGGTGGATCAACTGCCTAGGATGCAAGAGAATCTAGTGAAAACGTAAGTCTAGCTATATATTTTCTTTCTAATTCTATTCATGTTCTATTCACATCTCTTCAAACAGCCTCCTCTTAAAAGAAGAATTGGACCCTTTAAAGGTCAGCTGCTTGGAGACATTGGGTTTCAGTGCTGCAGGTGTGGCTGGACCAGAGAATAGGACATGCCTCGGACAAAAAGCACTCTGGCCCGCCTGCTTACATGGGTCCTCAACCTTGGCTGTGTGTCAGACTCACCTGAAGAGCTAAAAGTAAAATACTCAGACATGTGCACCACCCCCAGGATTGTGATCTCACATGTATTTCTTTAAGCCTCCCCCAGGAAATTGTACAGAAAAGATTGGGACCCACTCTGCTGGTTTAGTGTGGCTTCATCTCTCAAACTGAATGAAACTTCTTCCAACTCTCCTCGAGCTGACTTCACCTTGGTCTTTTTATTTTTACTTTTTTACAGTGAGAGATAAGGATTTTATTTTTTCTTCGTTGTTATTTATTTCAATTTTTATTTTAGATTCAGAGGTACCTGTGCAGGTTTGCTATCGTGGTATATTGTATAATGCTGAGATTTGGGGCACAAATAATCCCATCACCCAGGGACTGAGCATAGTAGCCGAAAGTTATTTGTCAATGTTTGCTCTCCTTTCTTCCTCCACCCTCTAGTGGTCCCCAGTGTCTATTGTTGCTGTCTTTATGTCCATGAGTACCCAGTGTTTGGCTATCACTTGTAAGCGAGAACATGCAGTATTTGGTTTCCTGCTTCTGTGTTAATTTGCATAGGAAAATGGCCTCCAGCTGCATCCATATTGTTACAAAGGACATGATTTCATTTCTTTTATGACTGTGTAGTATTCCATGGTGTGTATCAGGAGTCCCCAGCCTCTGGCCGTGGACTGTTACCCATCCATGGCCTGTTAGGAATTGGGCTGCCCAGCAGGAGGTGAGCTGCAGGTGAGCAAGCATTACCACCTGAACTCCACCTCCTGTCAGATCAGCAGCAGCATTAAATCCTCATAGGAGCACGAACTCTTGTGAATTGTGCATGTGGAGGATCTAGGTTGCATACTCCTTATGAGACTCTAATGCCAGATGAGAATTTAACTAATGATTAATCTGAAACAGTTTCATCCCAAAACCATCCCCTCCCCAAAATACAGTCCGTGGAAAAATTGTTTTCCATGAAACCAGCCCTTGGTGTCAAAAGGGTTGGGAACTGCTGGTGTATATGTAGCACATTTTCTTTACTCAGTCCACTGTTGATGGGCACCTAGGCTGATTCTGTATCTTTACTATTGTGAATAGTGCTGCGATGAACATGCAAGTGCATCTGTCTTTTTAGTAGAAAGATTTGTGTTTTTTTGGATATATACCCAGTAATAAGATTGCTGGGTCAAATGGTAGTTTTAAGTTCTTTAAGAAATCTTCAGACTGCTTTCCACAGTGGCTGAACTAATTCACATTCCCACCAACAGTGTCTAAGTGTTCCCTTTTCTCCACAGTCTCACCAGCATCTGTTGCTTTTTTACTTTTCAATAATAGCCATTCAGACTGGTGTTAGATGGCATCTTATGGTGGTTTTGATTTGCATTTCTCTGATGATTAGTGATGTAGAGCATTTTTTTCATGTTTGTTGGCCACTTGTATGTCTTCTTTTGATAAGTGTCTGTTCGTGTCTTTTGCCCATTTTTTTTAATGGGGTTATTTTTTGCTTGCTGAGTTGTTTCAGTTTCTTACAGTTTCTGGATATTAGACCTTTGTCAGATGCATAGTTCATGGATATTTTCTCCCATTCTGTAGGTTTTCTGTTTACTCCATCGCTAGTTTCTTTTGCTGTGCATAAGCTCTTTAATTAGGTCCCATTTGTCAGTTTTTGTTTTGGTTGCAATTGCTTTTGCGACTTACTCATAAATTCTTTTGCAAGGCCGACATCCAGAATGGTGTTTCCAGGGGCCAGGCCTAGTAGTTCATGCCTGTAATCCCAACACTTTGGAAGGCCAAGGCATGAGGATTGCTTGAGCCCAGGAGTTTGAGACCAGCCTGGGCAACATAGTGAGACTGCCATCTCTACAAAAAGTAAAAAATTAGCCAGGCATGGTGGTGCATGCCTATGGTCTCAGCTGCTTGGGAGGCTGAGGTGGGAGGATCACTTGAGCCTGGCAAGTCAAGGCTGCAGTGAGCTGTGATCATGCCACTACACTTAAGGCTAGGCAACTGAATGAAACCCTGTCTCAAAAAAAAAAAAAGTGTTTCCTAGGTTTCTTCTAGGATTCTTATAGTTTGAGGGCTTACATTTAAATCTTTAATTCATCTTGAGGTAATTTTTGCATATGGTGAAAGGTAGGGGTCCAGTTTCATCCTTCTGTATATGGCTAGCCAGCTATTCCAGCACCATTTGTTGAATAGGGAGTCCTTTCCTTATTGCCTATTTTTGTTGACTGTTGAAGATCAGATGGCTGTAGGTATGTGGCTTTTTTTTCCTGGGTTCTTTATTCTGTTCCATTGGTCTCTGTGTCTGTTTTTGTGCCAGTACCATGCTGTTTTGATTACTGTAGCTTTACAGTATAGTTTGAAGTCTGGTAATGTGTTGCCACTGGCTTTTTCCTTTTTGATTAAGATTGCTCTGGCTATTCGGGCTCCTTTTTACTTCCACATGAATTTTAGAATAGTTTTTCTAGTTCTGTGAAAAATGATGTTAGTAGTTTGATAGGAATAGCATTGAATCTGTAGATTGCTTTGGGCAGTATGACTATTTTAACAATATTGATTCTTCCACCCCATGAATATGGAATGTTTTACCATTTGTTTATGTTGTCTGATTTCTTTTGGTGGTGTTTTATAGTTCTCCTTATAGAGATCTTTCACCTCCTTGGTTAGATATATTCCTAGGGGTTTTTGTGTATGTCTTTGTGTATGTGGCTATTGTAGATTGGATTGCATTCTCGATTTGGCTCTTAGCTTGAATGTTGTTGGTGTATAGAAATGTTATTGATTTTTTGTACATTGATTTTGTATCCTGAAACTTTACCGAAGTTGTTTATCAATTCCAGGACCCTTTTGGCAGAGTCTGTAGGGTTTTCTATGTATAGGGTCATATTATCCTTGAAGAGAGATAGTTTGAATTCTTTTCATATGTAGATGCCTTTTTTTTTTCTTTCTCTTGTCTGATTGCTCTGGCTAGCACTTCCAGTACTATGTTGAATAGAAAATAGCTATTTTGGGGAGAATTTTCCAACCAAGATGTCAAAACAATAATGATGAGAGCATTACATGCTAATTCCCAATATTTTCCTTTGACTTATTTAAATTTAAATAATCCAATTTTTTTACTTAATGACCTTGTGGAGATATTTATAAAACACCTTTTGATTTTTGACTGGGGCTGGATTTTTAAAAAATTTATAAAGAGCTATATAGTATTGATTTCAAATAAATTATTCCTACCTTTTCTTCATCTGAATTAGTTTTAGCATGTATAGGAGATTCCAAAGCAGAGTTACCTATATCAATTTTAGTACTATTATTTTCATATTCTACTGGATAAGAAATTACTTATTTGGAACTAAGAATTATTCTTGCAACAGAAGCTTATCAGTAACACTATTTGATTGCTTTTTGCTGTGTGCACAGGTGAGGACCTGTCTAGACTTCTATACTATGTACATTGTATTAATTTTGTTCATAAATTAGGTAATTGAGTTATAGATACTAATTTAATATTTAAAAAATTTAGATTGTTGATTTTAAATATCAGAATAACCAAACTGTAACAACAGTGCTGGGATTTTGGTATTTAAAAAGGGCAGAGTATACCAGAATATTGAAAACTGGTATTGAAATCACTACATATAATTGAATTATGAAAAAGTACCTTTAAGATAATAAAGCACTACATAAATATGAGCTCATATCATATATTTGACAGTAGGGCATTATTTTTACAGGTTAACATTCAATTAATCTGACTATGAATTAGAAAAATCTTGAATTTGTAGAGTTCATTTAACTTTATTAAAGCAATTTGCCAACTCAGCTACAGAAATACAGAAAATATTACTATCTGGAGAACTACCCAGTCGTAAGTTTATCATCGTTGAAATTGCTTAAGCAGAGATTAGGTGACCATTCCTCAGGAATAGTATACGAAGGATTCCTGCAGTGGTGGAGGTGTGTATTTGATTGCTGTCAGTGTGCCTTCTGATACTAACATTCTGTAATTCCCTGCTCATTTATCACACAACAAAACATGAGACAAAAATAACTCCATAAAATATATGTTGATTATACCATATAGGTTGTATACATATAGACTATAAATATGAGCTTTCAAAAACGTTTTGCCATTAGCTAATAACTAACAAAATCAGTTTTATTAGGGTGGTTTTGTGTTTATATTGCATGGTGTTCAATGAGCTTATATCTGTAGTTTTCATCAAATGTGGAAAATTTTGGGCCATTTTTGTATTATTTTTCTGCCCTTTCCTGTCCTCCTGGGACTTTAATTACAGCCTGTTGTAAACCACTTGATATTGTTCCTTTTGGTTCTTTTTTTATATCTTCTGTCACTGTATTTATGTTTTCCTTTAAGTAATTGGATAGGCATATAATGACTTTTAGCATACTTACACAGTATCTTTTTCATTTCTCAGTCTGTTTCTGGTGACTGATTTTTCTCCTGGTTTCGGGTTTCATTTTCTGCTTCTTGTAATATCTACTAATTTTATATTAGATGCCAGGCATTGATGATTTCACATTGTTGGTTATAGATTTATTCTTATAGGCAGTTAAATTAATTGCAGTTCAGTTTCTTCTTTTCAAGCCTTTGTTAGGGTAAGTATAGAGTGAGCTTCACCCCACAGAGAGTTTAACACCATTTCTAAGGCATAGCTATTGTGGGATCACTAGAAAATTCTGTGAGTGATCAGCTGGGACACTCAACACTGGCTAGTTGGACCTCAGATGCCTCACAGGCCTGTGTGGCACTCTGCTTGACCTCGTAGAGTTTTGCTCTAGGCTTACATGTCTTAATATCCAGCCACCTCTCAAGGGGCTCCTATGCAGATTTCTGGAATTCTGTTTTTACATATCTGTTAGCTCTCTGGTACTCTGCTCTGCAACTTCAGCCACTTCAGCCTCCCTGAACTCCAGCCTCTGTCTTCTCAACTACATGAAACCACCATGCTTTGTTTGGGATCCCCTACCCTGCTCTGAGGTCTGTGCCTGCAGGTAGAAATCTAGAATGATGGATGGGCCTCACTTCATTCCTCTCAGGGGTCATAGTCTTAAGGTGCATGTCAATATCTGCAGTTGTTTCATATATTTTTGACTAATTTTCTGTTTCTTCACAGTAAGAAGCTAAATCTTTCCCCTGTTACTCTCAAAGCCAGAAGTAAAGGATAAAGCATTAAAATAAAAGCAAAGAAAATATTTTAAAATCTAATATAAAAATCCATTTTGCTATGCATCTGTAACTTTTTTTTATGT